CCTGGCAGAAATATTTTTACTAGTTTCTGAGTGTAATATCAGCCCAGCAAAAGTTATCTGCAAATATAGAAGTTCTCATGTACATCAAAGACACTCAAGTTTTTTTTAAGAAATAAATCATTTTATGCTACTGAAATAACTCTGTGATGTGCTATTGGCATTTAAGGAGCTAAACAGACTCTATGGGCCAGCCAACTTCTACTGCAAGCATTAGACATGCACAGGCTTTAGACTCAGGCACACCTTAGAAGTTCTGGCTTTGCTACTTATTAGCTATGGTAACTCGGGCAGGTCATTTATCCTCTCTAAGCCTCAACTTCCTCATCTGTGAAATGGGAATAATATCAGTCACATGCCAGGGATAAATCCAGGGAGAATGGCCAGGGGGCTGTGTCAAAGGCCAGACACAACTTCCACCCCAGGTGAATGTCGGGACCAGGACAGTGAGCAGGCAAACCTTGCCCTTGCCCTCCTTCCCTCCACAATCTTAAAGCTCCTTGAACAACCCCCATCCCCACCCCCTGAGAATGTCTGTGCCCTCCTGCTGAAAGGGTTTGGCCTTTCAGTGTTCCCCTCCACCATGAGCTGTTTCCATGAAAAGATCTCAAGGGTGACTTGAGGCTACGGTCATCACTACCACAAGCCTTTTCCCATCCCTGCCTCTACCTATTGCCCTCTAAATAAGGAAGCCAGCGCTGCCAGGCAAAGAACTTCTGCCCAATATGGGTCCTGGGTGGCCTCTCGCCTCTCTCTTTCCCTGGGCCCCCAGCCAGCTCCCCCCTCCCCCAGAGATGCTCCCTGCTCACTTCATTCCTGCCTCATAGTTGGAATGACAGTGGCTCCCAGAACCCCTGGGGAGTGTGGAGGGTGATGGGGGTCTGGGGAGGCAGCCAGGCCCAAGAGCAGGTTAATGTTACAGCCCTGGATAAGTGAGCTGGGCGGGTTGACGTCAGGGCGATGATGGGTGGAGGGGAGGGCCGGGCTGCTGAAGCAACTATAAAGATAGGTCAAATCAAATATCATCAACTAGGGACGGAGCAAGCGGGCGAGCTAGAGAGCGTCCCCGAGCCATGGTCTCTACCGGCCGCGGCTCAGCCTGGGTCCCTCTGCTCTCAACCCGAGTGCCCGATGGAGGCTTTGGTTTCATGTCAGCAGCCTTCATCTGCCTTCCAAAAATAAGCCCCTGCCGCCATGCCGGAGGGAGAAAAACAAGAAGGGCGGTATTTTTAGGGCCATTAATTCTGACCACGTGCCTGAGAGGCAAGGTGGATGGCCCTGGGACAGAAACTGTTCATCACTATGTCCCGGGGAGCAGGACGTCTGCAGGGCACGCTGTGGGCTCTCGTCTTCCTAGGCATCCTAGTGGGCATGGTGGTGCCCTCGCCTGCAGGCACCCGTGCCAACAACACGCTGCTGGACTCGAGGGGCTGGGGCACCCTGCTGTCCAGGTCTCGCGCCGGGCTAGCTGGAGAGATTGCCGGGGTGAACTGGGAAAGTGGCTATTTGGTGGGGATCAAGCGGCAGCGGAGGCTCTACTGCAACGTGGGCATCGGCTTTCACCTCCAGGTGCTCCCCGACGGCCGGATCAGCGGGACCCACGAGGAGAACCCCTACAGTGAGTGCCAGCTGCAGCCAGTCGGGACGCTTCTTAGGTAATGTGGCCCCCCTTTCCTTGTCAGGCCTGCTGGAAATTTCCACTGTGGAGCGAGGCGTGGTGAGTCTCTTTGGAGTGAGAAGTGCCCTCTTCGTTGCCATGAACAGTAAAGGAAGATTGTACGCAACGGTGAGTTCACCAGGCCGGGGAAGTGCCAGGTTAGGTGCATTTGATCTTCATCCTCCCTGTGCAGCTGCGGACACCCGGTCTCCAGGGTCACACGTCCAGCCACAGCTGTGTGCAGCCCCGTCTCAGGGCTCCGCGACCCGAGTTCCAGTTCCTGGCCAACCTACCCTCCAGCTACTCGTCTTACTTTGGGCAACGTCACTGAACTTCTCTGGGCCTGGATCTCTGCTCTCTGAGGATGAGGCAGAAATCAGTGAATTCTAGCCCCCTTGGTCCCCTTTGAAATTCAGAAAACAAAATATCAAGGATCTCCACCTGACAGTGGTTCTATTAGAATCCTTTGGTTGAGAAAAATATATACTAGTAAAAAGATACCAGCAATTCGGTCGTGCTTTCAAGTGATTTCAGTTTTACTAAGAAGAGCCGCATTTACATGCTTTTCGTCAACAGTATGACAATGTGCAAAGGACAAAATTGATTTCCTCCAGAGACCTTTGATTATTATCTGGGGCATTACATTGGGGCATTATTATCTGGGGCATTGCATTATTATCTGGGGCATTACATTATTATCTGGGGCATTACAAGGCTGGGAGGACCAGCCTTGCCTTGGCTCAGCTGCCACTGTAGCAGAAAACAGCACTCCTGAGGGAATGGGATGAAGGACACCCACCATGAGGAAGTGCTGGGAGATGGGGCTGGAGAGCAGCGGGAGGTGCATGCCCTTATGCAGGGCCTGAGGCTCTGCATACAAATCCCCGCCTGCTACAAAGAGCTGCACTGGAGTGAGAAGAATGAAACACCTGATGAAAACACTTTCCAACATTCCTAAATCAACAGTTCAATTGTGTGCTAGGAAAAAGGGTTGGAAAATGCAGGCATCTTCAGAGCTGATGATATTTCAGCTAAAGACAGGAAAAGAAGCAGTCAGGGGCTACAGAAGAAAGTCTTAGGACAAAGAATTGGTTTATTTTTCCTTCTTGCCCACATCCTTCCACCCCATCCTTCTCCATCCAACACACACTGCCAGGAGGAACAGGGACAAATGGCCCCAGCGGTCACAGGGTGAAGATGTTTAAAAGCAGGATTAGATCCTCGTTGGTCCAAGTGACTTAGCTCTAAAGGCGAGAGGGTGGCTGTCTTGTCCACCTCACACTTTGGAGGCACCTCTACCCCATGGATATGCTTGCTCCTCTGAGAAATGCCCTTCTCCATAGTGAGTGCCAAATGCACATAAGTCTGAATAGACCTACATCAAATTGAAGATATTTTCATGCTGGGGCTTGAGCCTGGCAGGCCCAGGAAATGTGACCCAGTGGAATGATTTTCATTTATTCAAGTAATCATATACAGTAGCTGCTTTTATGAACATGGCGTTCACTTGGCTCGAGTGCGTTCTTCACCAGAGCTGAGGGGCCAACATTCCCAAGCCATGAGAACTCAAAGCTCAGGGCTCTGATGAAGATGAATTAAGGGGCTGGGTCTTGAGCATCACTCTGGGCATCGGGAAAATCCCATCAGCCTGAAGCATTCAGAAAAAATGCACTATCTCTCCTTCATGCCACAGGCCTCCTGGCCTTCCAAACCCCACAGATGTGGGTGCTGAGGGCGGAGGAGAGAGAGCAGCAAGGGGAAGGTTAGGGCTTCTAACACAAGCTTCCTCTACTAGTTGTCTTTTTTCACTTTAGTTTTGTACAGGATTCTGGGGAAGGCCAGGGATATGAGACAGGCTAGAGAAAAGGGCAGAATGGAAAGAAAAAAAAGTAGTAAACTTGAAAAAAAAATAGAAACAGAAAAAAAAAAAGTGTGTATGTTGAGGGGGAGTGGATTTGAATGATCCAAAATCGAATGACCAGAGAAGCAAAGTACAATCTACGCATCCATGGTCATGCATGCTTAAACAATCATGTTTTAGGAGATCCAGATGTTTAGGAGAGGCTGGGTTCTCAAATGGGCACATTCTAGGCACGGGGAAGTGGGCAATGGCTTGAGAGTTTCTTGTCCAAGTCACTCAGTTCCTCCCACTTCCCCTTCCTCCACCTCAAGATTTCATTTCCTCACTAGAGCTTGCAAACAACACACGAAACCTCTCCCTTAACCACCATCCAGATCAGAAATAAATTCTCTGGAACTGACTGGGCGGGTTACTCTCCAGGGACATACAAAGTTAGAACAGGGGGGAGGCTGGTGGGTGGAGAGGGGCCGTGACCCAACAAGAAGGAGACCACCAGTTTCTGATCAAAATGTTTTCTCGCTTCGTTTCCTGGCCCATTTGCTACCCTAAATTCCCTTCCCACTTTAAATAATTTACGTACTTGACTAGGTAACACAGGAACATGTTTTAAGGAGAAAAAAGTATCAAAGAATATTCTATGGAAAGTCTCACTCCCACCATTGTCTTGAAGCCACTGAGTTCCTCCCTAGAGGCAGCCCCAGTTACCAGTGTTTCATTCCAGTATATCGTTCCAGAAATAGCTAACGCACACGTGCACGCACCGGTATCATCTTTTTTAAAAAATCACACAAACAAGAGCGTACTATGCCAACACTTTTTCAAACCTTGTGTCTTCACTTAGCAATGTATCTTTGAGGCCATTTCATGTCATTACAGAGAGGCTT